GCGCCTCCGACTCCCAGACCCCACGACCCGGCTCCGGCGCTGGTTTGGCGGCCTGGGTGGGAGAAGGCACCTCGCCCCGGACCCCCTATGCCCCGCAGCTCAGTGACTCTTCCCCTCGCCCTCCGCCTTCCCCGCCGCAGCCCGGCTCCGCCTCCCAATGGGGAAACATCCCAAAAAAGGGCAGAAAAGAAATTTCAGCATAAAGTTGGCCCACTGGGAAAGAGAGGAGCGTCCGCGGGGAGCGGGGGAGAAGAGGGAAGGCGCGCGGAGGGGAGTGGGGCCAGGCGGAGCCAGGGGCGGGGAGCGGAGGGGCTCGGGACGCGTCCGGGTGGGAGCGGGGGCGGGGAACGCGCGGTGACCAGCCTGGCCGCAGCCGCGTGGAAAATATGCGGGGCACGTGGGGGGCGGGGCGGGGAGCTGGGTCCTGAGCCGCCGGGTGCTCGCAGGAAGGGCCTGGCTCCAGGGGCAGGGGCTGGGAGGGGAGGCGAGGGGATGAGAGGTCAGGCCGGTCCTGGGGGCAGCAAGCCCGGCCACACTCCCCACCGCGACCGGGGCTCTGGGCTCGCTTCCTGCTTCAGTTTCCCCAAGCTCCCGATGAGACTCCGCTACTACCACCACGTCGATAACGCAAACCTAGAGGGACTCAGGGTAAACTGAGGCACTCAAACTGCCGAGGAGCTCCGCCTCCCGAGAGACATTTAATCCGGGGGGATTTGCAGGAAACTTCTAAATTAAGGGTAGCGGCTGCTGCAGCTGAGGGGGGGCACGCCGGTCCCTGCGCCCGGGCAGCTGCCGTGAGCTCACGCCCCGAAATAGCCCCAGGGGCCCCAGCCGCAGCTGCCACTGGGTCCGGCTGTCACTCAGAGGAAGCACGGAGCCCCCAGCCCAAGGGTCCCCTCCCCTTCGCATCGCCGGGGTTTTTCCAGCCGACCGTCGGCCACTTTTTCCTCCGACGGCTGGCAGGGAAGAGGGGGATGGGGGCGGGACCCCAAGGGAGGCGGTCCCCAGTGGGTGGGCGAAGGGGGCGGCCGCACCCCCCGGCCGGGCCGTGCTTCTGCCCCTACAAGGTTTGGGCCGAGGTGGGGGAGGGTCCTGGTTGCCGGCCCCGCCCGGTCCCTCCCCGCCTTTTAGGCGCCCGCGTGGCCGGGACGTCCCAGTCCCGCTCCGTCCTCCTCGCCTGCCACCGGTGCACCCAGTCCGCTCACCCAGCCCAGTCCGTCCGGTCCTCACCGCCTGCCGGCCGGCCCACCCCCCACCGCAGCCATGGACGCCATCAAGAAGAAGATGCAGATGCTGAAGCTGGACAAGGAGAACGCCATCGACCGCGCCGAGCAGGCCGAAGCCGACAAGAAGCAAGCTGAGGACCGCTGCAAGCAGGTTAGGGCCGGGCCCAGTGCAGCCTGCTCTCCCAGCCTGGCTGACCAAGTCCCCTCTGTCCCAGCTGGAGGAGGAGCAGCAGGCCCTCCAGAAGAAGCTGAAGGGGACAGAGGATGAGGTGGAAAAGTATTCTGAATCCGTGAAGGAGGCCCAGGAGAAACTGGAGCAGGCCGAGAAGAAGGCCACTGATGTGAGTGTGGACTTGGGGGACAATGGGAGGAGGGCCTTTTTGACCCCTGACCTCTGACCCACAGGCTGAGGCAGATGTGGCCTCCCTGAACCGCCGCATTCAGCTGGTTGAGGAGGAGCTGGACCGGGCCCAGGAGCGCCTGGCTACAGCCCTGCAGAAGCTGGAGGAGGCCGAGAAGGCGGCTGATGAGAGCGAGAGGTGGTCAGGGGCCTCGGGGAGGATGGTCCGGGGACCCTACGCTCACCCTCTCCCTGCCTTTCAGAGGAATGAAGGTCATCGAAAACCGGGCCATGAAGGATGAGGAGAAGATGGAACTGCAGGAGATGCAGCTGAAGGAGGCCAAGCACATCGCTGAGGATTCAGACCGCAAATATGAAGAGGTGACAGCCTTGCCCCTCTGCCTGCTCGCTGCCTGATCTACCCTCTCTTTCTCACTCCCCACAGGTGGCCAGGAAGCTGGTGATCCTGGAAGGAGAGCTGGAGCGCTCGGAGGAGAGGGCTGAGGTGGCCGAGAGGTAAAGATACCCGGGGGTGACAAGTGAGCCCACCTGTTCTCTGACCCCTGCCCGCTGCCCCCAGCCGAGCCAGACAGCTGGAGGAGGAACTTCGAACCATGGACCAGGCCCTCAAGTCCCTGATGGCCTCAGAGGAGGAGGTAGTGACCCCTCTGAACCTTTCTGGGCAATGGCGCCTTCTCTCAGCTCACCTTCCCTCCGTCTCAGCACCGCAGGCTGCTCTTTCTCAGCTGCTGGGGATCAGGAAGGGCCTGGGGCTTCTGAGCCCTGCCTGCTGTCACTCTCACAACTTTGCTCTTCTCTTCTCTCCTCCACCCGTCCCCTGCTGTGCCATCTCCACTGTCTGGCTTCGCTGTGCCCTCACACCCTGCCCCCCCCGCCACACACCCCCTGCAGTAAATGTGGGGACCTAGAGGAGGAGCTGAAAATTGTTACCAACAACTTGAAATCCCTGGAGGCCCAGGCGGACAAGGTAGAGGGGAGCAGAGGGGCAGTGAGGATGGG